AGGCATAAAGCCAGAGGGAAGTATGTATCTGAAATCATTTTCTACCCCTCACCCTCTTGGAGCCCGGCACTCTGGCTGCGGTGCTCTCTTGTATCCCAGTTGCTAGATGCAAAACAAGCTATTTCCTATCTAATTTTTTTTTTTAAGAGACGGAGTCTCGCTTTGTTGCCCAGGCTGGTCTCAAACTCCTGGACTCAAGCAATTCTCCCAGCTTGGGGTAACGTGTTACATTATTCTACTTAATAAAAAGCAAAAGTTGTTTTATAAATTCTAACTTAAATGCCCAGAAAATAACTTATCATGCATTGCCTTGTCGTGCAATAGTCAATATTTGCAAACCAAGTGTTAACCAAAGGCAGTTCATCAAAGATTTTTGAAAATTAAAAAAAAAAAAAAACTCATACTCACATTGTCCTCAGGATTTCCTGTTTTCGAAATGTTCCTGTACGAATCGGAGTCTCTATAATGATTGTAATTGAAAAGATAAGTCAGGTTTTTTGTGTTTTTTTTTCATTTTAAAATCATAATACGCAATGTTTTCCACTTGAACGCTATACCTTGTGTATTGTGCTTGCTTCAGCCTCGAGCCTCTACTGATGTTCCACCTCAAGGCGACAGGAATGCCACCTGGAGAAACTCCTGGGCGGTATGGGAAGAAAGCCGGTCTCATCAGAGTATATTTGCGGGGATCGACGACCAAGGTGTTAAATTCCAAGCACGCTTTGGAAAGTTCTAGGTGCTTGGGAAGAGATCCGTAGGCGGCAGGGATGCCCGCGCCCCGGCGTCCCAGCGCGGAGGGTGGCGGCGGGGCCTGGCCCTAGCGGGGCGGGGCGGGCTCGGGTTACCGGGAGTCGCGGGGCGCGGCCGGCACTGCCCGCGGCGCCTCCTCCTAGAGCCGCACCTGGAGGCAGCGCGCGCGTCGAAGAGGCAGCGGCTGTGGAGCGCGGCGGGGCGGCTCCGCCCAGGGCAGCCCGGGCTGGTGAGTGCGCGCGGGCGGCCGCGGGGCCGGGGGTCGCGGTCCCTCGGGAGGGGACTGAGCTGAGGCCCGCGGGCCCACCCGAGCAGGGGCCCTCGCTGTCACCGCCTCTGCCCCTGTCTCCCAGGCCCCATGTCGCGCTTTTTCCCTAAACGAACCGGTGACAGGGCTGACCTGCCCGCACTCTGCTGGTCCCTACGCCGGGAAGGAGAAAGTCTCACGAAGCTCTTTCCTTTGCAACCCCTGTCCCCTTGCCCTCTGCAGCTCCACACAGCATTTTTACTTCCCGTTTGCCTCCTCGAATCCCTTCGGTGCTAATCCAGCCCTTCGCCGTTTCCAGTTTGGGTCTGGCCTGTTTGTATCCAAATCGAATTACACAAAACCAGGCCCTCAGTTCTGCCTCTGGCCCTCTTTCCGGAGACGGGCCCTGCCTCCTCCTGTGCCGGGCTGGGCTTGCCCGGCATTGGCCGCCCGGAGCTCCCAGGGAGCAAGGCTGTGGTCCCGAAACTGGGCCCTCCGCTCAGCGCCGGGCAAGGCTCAAACCCCGGGTCTCTGACTTATCCGGTCACGAAGGGACTGCTCAGAGCCTAACAGCCCTAAAATTTGGTATTGGCCCCCTCCCGGGAAATCCTTCTCCCTACCAATCAGGCATCGCGGCAGGTGCTCTGCCATCATAGAGGCTCTGACACGCTGAACTCTCGAAGCTCGCGGCAGTGTTTATTTTTAGGAGAGATTTAGTTGATCGGGAACCAATTGACTTGGTTGACTGCCTCATCTAGTGCGCACCTGGGCCGGGCCCCGCCGGGAAGGCGTGCTGGACGTTCTCAGTGAGCTCCGAGACCTACAGAAGAAACAGCTGCAAGGATCCGATCAGCTAGCTGTGAAGAAAGCCTCAGATACGCTGTGGGGTGGGCAAAATTCTTTTCCTAGCTTCGATGAGGAATTAACTTCCTTTTCTTCTTCTATACATAGGGCCAAGGAGCGAGCTCTCCCTTCTCCTGCTCTCAGCCTCAGTGATCAAGGCTTCAGTGAACTGCACTGGAGCTCCCAGCGGGGGATCTTGTCCCCTGTCCCGACTTTTGTGCTGCACATTGGATCTGGGTAAGTAGACGGCCCCCTGGAACTAGTAAATAAAGTAAAATGGAGTTTTTCTTTTTTCCCCTAGTGACACTCAGGAAATGCTTGTCTCCGGCTGTTAAGGAATAATTTCAGAGTACTATGGATCATGCTGAAGAAAATGAAATCCTTGCAGCAACCCAGAGGTACTATGTGGAAAGGCCTATCTTTAGTCATCCGGTCCTCCAGGAAAGACTACACACAAAGGACAAGGTTCCTGATTCCATTGCGGATAAGCTGAAACAGGCATTCACGTACGTTGCCTTTTAACCTGTTTCTGTTATTGAACTTTATCTCTGTCTGTCTTTGTCCTTTCAGATGTACTCCTAAAAAAATAAGAAATATCATTTATATGTTCCTACCCATAACTAAATGGCTGCCAGCATACAAATTCAAGGAATATGTGTTGGGTGACTTGGTCTCAGGCATAAGCACAGGGGTGCTTCAGCTTCCTCAAGGTCAGTAGATCTTTCTTTCTTTCCCCCCTTGCCCCCCATTTCTGTTTGGTTTTTAATCCCACAGGCTTAGCCTTTGCAATGCTGGCAGCTGTGCCTCCAATATTTGGCCTGTACTCTTCATTTTACCCTGTTATCATGTATTGTTTTCTTGGAACCTCCAGACACATATCCATAGGTAAAAGCTTACATTTGATATTCTATTACCTTTGAACAGGGATCTTCATGCTTCATTATTTCAGGTCCTTTTGCTGTTATTAGCCTGATGATTGGTGGTGTAGCTGTTCGATTAGTACCAGATGATATAGTCATTCCAGGAGGAGTAAATGCAACCAATGGCACAGAGGCCAGAGATGCCTTGAGAGTGAAAGTCGCCATGTCTGTGACCTTACTTTCAGGAATCATTCAGGTAAGGCTCAAAGATGGGGAAATGGACTGTCTTCATTTGTTTCTTTGTCATTAAAAAAAAATAGTTTTGCCTAGGTGTCTGTAGGTTTGGATTTGTGGCCATATATCTCACAGAGCCTCTGGTCCGTGGGTTTACCACCGCAGCAGCTGTGCATGTCTTCACCTCCATGTTAAAATATCTGTTTGGAGTTAAAACAAAGCGGTACAGTGGAATCTTTTCCGTGGTGTATGTAAGTAAGAAACTACCTGACGTTCTGGTACTGATGTAAACATCCAGCATTCACTGTGTTACAGAGTACAGTTGCTGTGTTGCAGAATGTTAAAAACCTCAACGTGTGTTCCCTAGGCGTCGGGCTGATGGTTTTTGGTTTGCTGTTGGGTGGCAAGGAGTTTAATGAGAGATTTAAAGAGAAATTGCCGGCGCCTATTCCTTTAGAGTTCTTTGCGGTAAGTCACCTTCGGTCAGTGACCTACTCGGCCTAAAGGTGCATTTGGATTTGTGTCTTTTTAGGTCGTAATGGGAACTGGCATTTCAGCTGGGTTTAACTTGAAAGAATCATACAATGTGGATGTCGTTGGAACACTTCCTCTAGGGTAGGAAAGTGGTTTTAAGTAACTGTGTGACTCAACACAAGTTAAAGGCAGCTTGACTTTTCAGGCTGCTACCTCCAGCCAATCCGGACACCAGCCTCTTCCACCTTGTGTACGTAGATGCCATTGCCATAGCCATCGTTGGATTTTCAGTGACCATCTCCATGGCCAAGACCTTAGCAAATAAACATGGCTACCAGGTTGACGGCAATCAGGTAAAGATAATCAGTTTCCTGCACATGTTTCATCTCTTTTGTGTTTTGTTTCTACATGGGAAAGGAGCTCATTGCCCTGGGACTGTGCAATTCCATTGGCTCACTCTTCCAGACCTTTTCAATTTCATGCTCCTTGTCTCGAAGCCTTGTTCAGGAGGGAACCGGTGGGAAGACACAGGTATGTACATAACAGGCCTCTAAGACCTGATGAAAGCCCCTTCCATGTGTCTTCTCTCATTCAGCTTGCAGGTTGTTTGGCCTCATTAATGATTCTGCTGGTCATATTAGCAACTGGATTCCTCTTTGAATCATTGCCCCAGGTGTGTGTAATGTGGACTTGGGTGAAGTTTTTAGGAGAGGCATGGGGGATGTGCTCTGTTTCAGGCTGTGCTGTCGGCCATTGTGATTGTCAACCTGAAGGGAATGTTTATGCAGTTCTCAGATCTCCCCTTTTTCTGGAGAACCAGCAAAATAGAGCTGGTAAGTAACAAAGGTGATGGCTCTGTTAATATGTTCTCCATCAAGTTTTCTGTCTTTTGCTTAGACCATCTGGCTTACCACTTTTGTGTCCTCCTTGTTCCTGGGATTGGACTATGGTTTGATCACTGCTGTGATCATTGCTCTGCTGACTGTGATTTACAGAACACAGAGGTGAGTGCCCAGATTGGAATGGGTGTGAATGTACACAATGGTATTTAACACTCTTTATCTTCAGTCCAAGCTACAAAGTCCTTGGAAAGCTTCCTGAAACTGATGTGTATATTGATATAGACGCATATGAGGAGGTAGGACCTTTTTCTATCACTTAAAAAGGTTGTGTGTTAAATTCAGCAATATTTTACTCTTCAGGTGAAAGAAATTCCTGGAATAAAAATATTTCAAATAAATGCACCAATTTACTATGCAAATAGCGACTTGTATAGCAATGCATTAAAACGAAAGGTGAGTCATGAGAAATTGATTATTTCTGAGGAAGTGATTTTGCATATGGTGCTCTTCTGTAAAGACTGGAGTGAACCCAGCAGTCATCATGGGAGCAAGGAGAAAGGCCATGCGGAAGTACGCTAAGGAAGTCGGAAATGCAAATATGGCCAACGCAACTGTTGTCAAAGCAGTGAGTGGTCTTTTCATTGAAATAATCCGTTCAAAATTCTGGTTTGGTTTAATTTTTGACACAGGATGCAGAAGTAGATGGAGAGGATGCTACCAAGCCTGAAGAAGAGGATGGTGAAGTAAAATATCCCCCAATAGTGATCAAAAGCACATTTCCTGAGGAAATGCAAAGATTTATGCCCCCAGGGGATAACGTCCACACTGTCATTTTGGATTTCACTCAAGTCAATTTTATTGATTCTGTTGGAGTGAAAACTCTGGCAGGGGTAAGCATCCTCTTGAACGAGTCATTTAATACAGAAACTAAATTTTATTTCAACATTATTACAGATTGTAAAAGAATATGGAGACGTCGGTATATATGTATACTTAGCAGGATGCAGTGGTGAGTATACCTCTAAGATGGGGTGAAGCTTATGTGGACTAATTTTCTTTTCTTCTTTTAATAGCACAAGTTGTGAATGACCTCACTCGGAATAGATTTTTTGAAAATCCTGCCCTATGGGAGCTGCTGTTCCACAGCATTCATGATGCAGTTTTAGGCAGCCAACTTAGAGAGGCACTTGCTGAACAGGAAGCCTCGGCTCCCCCTTCCCAGGAGGACTTGGAGCCCAATGCCACTCCTGCCACTCCTGAGGCATAGATGAGGACCTCACCCTAGGATGGGGTTATAAGCCTCTCATGAAGTTCATAATTTACACGTTTTAAATACTAGACGCTAGATTTTTTTTTCTAAGGGTGAATACTAGTAGTCCAGGCTTGATTTGGAGGGTGAATGACGCCTAGCAAGATGTATTGTACTTGTGTTTTTTTAATTGAATACTTCAAAGATAAATTGGCCTGTTGCCTGCATTTATTATGGAGAGA